CACAGATCTGGTCCTGAGGGGCTGGGGTTCGGGCACCCCAGGTCCCGCATCTCTTTTCACCCTTCCTCTGACTCAGTTTCCCTGATGGGTGACAGCACTGACAGACCCCGGCTGGCTCCCCAGGGTCAGCTGACCGACAACTCTCTGTGTTCATCCCTGAGTCCCTGGGGATACAAATCCCAGCGCCCCAGCTCTCCACCCCAGACCCTGGTGCACACACGCAGACCCACGTCAGTTAGGCGCTGAATGGACAGATGTTCACTCACAGCTCCGGTTCCAGGCAGCCGTGCCTCGGGCCAGCGTACACACAGGCACACCCACAGCACGCACGTGTGTGAGTTTCGTTCCATCTGCCAGTTGCTGAGACATGTCCCTGGGGGGCCCAACCCAGAGATGGATTCTGGGGACAGGAGAGGCGGCTGTGGGGAGAAGCAGGGCGGGGGTGACTGGGGAAGGTGAGAAGGGGGAGGTGGGGAGAGCTTTAAAGCAAGAAGAGAAAGAAATGAGGGTGAGAGGAGGCAAGAGAAGTGGAGAGGAAGAAAGGGATGGAGAGAAAGACAGAAACTTGGAGAAATGTGGTAATGGGGAGAGAGATGAGGGTACCAACAAAGAGATGAGGAGAAATAGTGGGTTAGGGAGAAAGAAAGGGATGGAGGGAAATACAGGGATAGGGGATGGGGGGATGAGGGGAACCCCCAAAATGCAAGTGAGGTGGAAGAGAAAAATCAGGGGAGACAAGGGACGAGAGGGGGGAGGAAGAGAGAAGAAGACATAGAGGAGGGAGGGAGAGGAGGGGGAGTGATGGCAGAGAGGACTAGAGGAGGGGCGCGGGTAGACATGGGGGCCTGGGAAGGGAGGCCCGTCTGGCTGAGGGGGGTGGGAGTAATAGCGGGAAGCGGGTGGAGCTGCCCGGCTGGGCCGTGACCTCAGAGCCCCTGGCCCAGCTTAGCCTGACTGACGTCAGCGCTCGCTCCCGCCCCCGCCTGCGCTGGTCTTCAAATGACCCCCCTCCAGCTCTCTGGCCACAGAGAGGCTGGGAGAGCAAGCCGGAGAGAAGAGAGAGCCCGGCCAGACCCACTGCGATGAGACAGGTGTGTGTGTGTGTGTGTGTGTGTGTGTGTGTTCATGCCCCTTCCTTTCCCCTCTCGCTCCCAGCAGGACGCGCCCAAGCCCACTCCTGCAGCCTGCCGCTGCTCCGGCCTGGCCCGGAGGGTGCTGACCATCGCCTTCGCCCTGCTCATCCTGGGCCTCATGACCTGGGCCTACGCCGCCGGGGTGCCGCTGGCCTCCGATCGCTACGGCCTCCTGGCCTTCGGCCTCTACGGGGCCTTCCTTTCAGCGCACCTGGTGGCGCAGAGCCTCTTCGCGTACCTGGAGCACCGGCGGGTGGCGGCGGCGGCGCGGGGGCCGCTGGATGCAGCCACCGCGCGCAGTGTGGCGCTGACCATCTCCGCCTACCAGGAGGACCCCGCGTACCTGCGCCAGTGCCTGGCGTCCGCCCGCGCCCTGCTGTACCCGCGCGCGCGGCTGCGCGTCCTCATGGTGGTGGATGGCAACCGCGCCGAGGACCTCTACATGGTCGACATGTTCCGCGAGGTCTTCGCTGACGAGGACCCCGCCACGTACGTGTGGGACGGCAACTACCACCAGCCCTGGGAACCCGCGGCGGCGGGCGCGGTGGGCGCCGGAGCCTATCGGGAGGTGGAGGCGGAGGATCCTGGGCGGCTGGCAGTGGAGGCGCTGGTGAGGACTCGCAGGTGCGTGTGCGTGGCGCAGCGCTGGGGCGGCAAGCGCGAGGTCATGTACACAGCCTTCAAGGCGCTCGGAGATTCGGTGGACTACGTGCAGGTGAGTAGAGGCGCCTTCAGCCCACTCGTGACCTGTGCTGATCCTGGCCCCTTCCACCTTACAGGTCTGTGACTCGGACACAAGGTTGGACCCCATGGCACTGCTGGAGCTCGTGCGGGTACTGGACGAGGACCCCCGGGTAGGGGCTGTTGGTGGGGACGTGCGGATCCTTAACCCTCTGGACTCCTGGGTCAGCTTCCTAAGCAGCCTGCGATACTGGGTAGCCTTCAATGTGGAGCGGGCTTGTCAGAGCTACTTCCACTGTGTATCCTGCATCAGCGGTCCTCTAGGTAAGCAGGGGCAGAGATTGGGAGGGCTGTGGCTGACACTCTTTCACACCTCCCCTCCACCCAGGCCTATATAGGAATAACCTCTTGCAGCAGTTTCTTGAGGCCTGGTACAACCAGAAGTTCCTGGGTACCCACTGTACTTTTGGGGATGACCGGCACCTCACCAACCGCATGCTCAGCATGGGTTATGCTACCAAGTAAGCTGAGGGGACCAGGTGGTCGGGTATGTCGATGATGCCCTCATTCCTCGCCCCCGTGCAGGTACACCTCCAGGTCCCGCTGCTACTCAGAGACGCCCTCGTCCTTCCTGCGGTGGCTGAGCCAGCAGACACGCTGGTCCAAGTCGTACTTCCGTGAGTGGCTGTACAACGCGCTCTGGTGGCACCGGCACCATGCGTGGATGACCTACGAGGCGGTGGTCTCCGGCCTGTTCCCCTTCTTCGTGGCGGCCACTGTGCTGCGTCTGTTCTACGCGGGCCGCCCTTGGGCGCTGCTGTGGGTGCTGCTGTGCGTGCAGGGCGTGGCACTGGCCAAGGCGGCCTTCGCGGCCTGGCTGCGGGGCTGCCTGCGCATGGTGCTTCTGTCGCTCTACGCGCCCCTCTACATGTGTGGCCTCCTGCCTGCCAAGTTCCTGGCGCTAGTCACCATGAACCAGAGTGGCTGGGGCACCTCGGGCCGGCGGAAGCTGGCCGCTAACTACGTCCCTCTGCTGCCCCTGGCGCTCTGGGCGCTGCTGCTGCTTGGGGGCCTGGTCCGCAGCGTAGCACACGAGGCCAGGGCCGACTGGAGCGGCCCTTCCCGCGCAGCCGAGGCCTACCACTTGGCCGCGGGGGCCGGCGCCTACGTGGGCTACTGGGTGGCCATGTTGACGCTGTACTGGGTGGGCGTGCGGAGGCTTTGCCGGCGGCGGACCGGGGGCTACCGCGTCCAGGTGTGAGTCCAGCCACGCGGATGCCGCCTCAAGGGTCTTCAGGGGAGGCCAGAGGAGAGCTGCTGGGCCCCGAGCCACGAACTTGCTGGGTGGTTCTCTGGGCCTCAGTTTCCCTCCTCTGCAAAACGAGGGGGTCAGCCCAAGATTCTTCAGTCTGGACTATATTGGGACTGGGACTTCTGGGTCTCCAGGGAGGGTATTTATTGGTCAGGGTGTGGGATCTGAGGAGTGGAGGGAAAGGGTCCTGCTTTCTCCTCGTTCTTATTTAATCTCCATTTCTACTGTGTGATCAGGATGTAATAAAGAATTTTATTTATTTTCCCCCAGCCTCCACCTTTTTGAGAACTAAGGGG